GCAACGCCGCGAGAAACGCGCGGGGAAAGCATCTCCGACGGACGAGGCGAAGGCGCACCCTGGGGAGGCGCTGCAGGCCACCCGCGCCACGCCCCCGGCCCCGGCCGCGCAGGAAACTGGCCCTAGACCAAGCAGCCACCCGAATACCGGCCGCCCGCCCCAGGCCACCCGGTCCCGGAGGACGCGGGAGCCACTGGAAGATCCAGCCTGGGGTCCAGCGCCTGCCGCGCCCCACCCCCTCCGTGCAGCCACGCCACGCCCCTGTAGCCCCGCCCTGCAGCCACACCCCGCCCCGGCGTGCACCGCGCCCAGCCCGCGCCCCACCCCCCCCGACGCAGGCGCAGCCCCGCCCCGGCCCGCCCGAGAGGCGCCGCGCGTCCCGGCCGCTGATTGGCTGTGGCCGCGGCGGGGGCGGGACCTGGCGGAGAGCGGCGGATTCAAGATGGCGGCGGCCAGGAGGCGGCTTCCAGCGGAGCCGGCGGGAAAAAGCGAGACCTCCGCGGCGGCTTCCGCCGGACCGCGTCCTCTCCTGGCAGGGGGCGGTGGCGGGCACCGGAGCCGCCCTTAGGACTTCACGCCAGAGCAGCTAGAGAAGAAGCCCCTAATGTTTACCTTCGTCCTCCCGGCCTCCACCTTTCTGCGCCGCTGCTCTTGCTCAACTTCCATCTCCCTCAGACTCCGCGCGGGCCGCCCGGCGGTGACGGGGCTGACACAGAGCAGCCTTCGCTCTATTTACACTCCCTCCCCCGCGCTTGGGCTCGCCCTCCCCCCGCGACAACTGTCACGCAGCCGCGGCCCCGCCCCCGACACGCGCCGCCAATCAGGGGGCTGCGTTTCCGGTCTCGCGCACGCGCGCTCTGGGCGGTGCAGCCTGGGCGGAGCCCCGCCCTTTACGCTCGCCGGCCACAGATTGGTGCGCTCACGTACCCGCCTCCTACGGCAGGACCAGTAAGCGGAAAGCGGAGGCCTGGCGCCCGCTGTGATTGGCCGATTTTAAAATCCCCTGCCAGGCTGGCCGAGCGGCAAAAAGTTCGCGCTGCTGGTCCCGCGCGGGCGGCCCCTGGGCTTTGTGTCCACCAGGACAGCGGGCCGGGCTCCCTGCAGGCGCGGGCGGCGCCGAACGGTGCTCAGCAACCACCCGGACAGGGCCAGGCCGTTTTCTCCCGCTCAGGCATTAGTCGTTGGCTGTGGGCCGCCGCGGGAAGTTGAGGCCTACCACGGAGGAGGCTGCTGAGGTGGATCTCAGGGGATCCGCAAGGGCTCCCTCACCCTTGCCGGGACCCTGGGAACCCGAAACAAAATCCTACGCCACCAGCCCGCCGAATGCGCCCCCTCGGCCGGGGGTCCTGGGTCTTCAGAGAAGAACTCGGCCGAATGCGGTCAGAAAGCCCGCGAACCGCCTGGACCTGCAGGCCCCGCCGCTTGGAGCTCCCGCCTTTCCCGACCGAGCCCGTGTCTGCTCGTGTGTCTCACTGATGTCTTAGGTCTCAAAAAAAAAAGAAAAGAAAAGGTTTTTAGTAGACAGAAGAGAAATGGGGCCGTGGGTTCGTGGTCCCAGGGGGAAACTGACGTCGCATGAGGTCGTCGTCCCTCAGCTTGAGCTCAGCGGAACATAAGCTTGCAGAGGTGGAAACCACGGAAGGTTTGGGTGTCTTGGAGCTCTCTGGACACCGAAGCCCGGACACAGTCCCGGGGTCCGCACCGCCTGTGACCTGTGGCGGGACCGCCGGGGTGGGCGTTTTCTCAGCTGGCGCGCGCGTAGGTGGAACTTGGGAAACTAACTGGAGCGAAGTGGCAAAAAACCAAGACAGGGCCGGTGACCTCGCGCAGGCCGTCCTTAACTGTGGAGTATTCCTTCAGCTAACCCCTTTATTTCATGTGTCCAAGTCTGGTTTCTGGGTTTCTTTGTAGTCCTCCGGGCCTGTTCGTGCGCCTTCACTTGCAAAAGGTTCGTCGTGGAGGGCCGTGTGCTTGTTTGCAGCAGTAACGATGCCCTTCCCGAGCGTGCTGGAGTGGCTCCTCGCTGACGCAAGCTCACCTTGCAGCCTCCTCAGCAACTGCAACTTAAACGCGCCCTCAGGAAGCCCTGGAATCTCGCTCAGAATTTTTTTTCTTTTTTTGAGACAGTCTCGCTGCGACGCCCAGGCTATAGCGCAATGGCGCGATCTCGGCTCCCTGCAACCTCCCTCAGGAAGCCGTGGAAGCTCGACCGCCAGAAACTTCCTTCTCCTGACTCAGGCCACAGTCTTCTGTGTGGTGAGCGGGGTGTCCAGCGGTCTCCTGGTTCCTATCTTCCCACAGGGCTCTTCTCTTCCCTCAGGCTGGTCTCCAGGAGGTAAGGCCCGCCCTGCAGGCAACACCGGTGCTTGGGCTCCTGCTGAGCAGTTCTTTCCTGCGAGTAACAGAACCAGGGAGGGAGGTGGGCTGTGGCCTCCCCTGCCCCTACAGTCGTCTCCTGCAGCTCCCACCATGCTGGACTCATCAGCAGCAGAGCAAGTGACCCGACTGACGCTGAAGCTCTTGGGACAGGTGAGGCAGAGCCCGGGATGCTCCTGTTTTTAACCGTCTCTGTCACGGTCTCTCTTCCTCACAGAAGCTGGAGCAAGAACGGCAGAACGTGGAAGGGGGACCTGAGGGCCTCCACCTCGAGCCAGGTGAGAGCCCCTGGGCTGCTTGGAACCAGCACTCCTTGGTAAGCAAGCAGGTTCTTCCCTCCAGGAAATGAGGACCGGCCGGACGATGCCCTGCAGACTGCTCTGAAGAGAAGGAGGGACCTTCTGCAGAGACTCCGGGTAGGCCCTGCACCCTCTGAGCGAACCTGGCTCCGTGTGCAGCAGCTCTGCATCGGCCTTGCAGGAACAACACCTCCTGGACGAGCTCTCTCGGGCCCAGGCCTGGAGCGGGCCAAGCAGAGGAGCCCTCGGGTCAGCCCTGCCCCCAGAGCTGCCCCCCACGGGCATCCTACCCACTGCCTCCCCATCCCCGCTGGCCCCAGACCCGCCAAGGATCATCCTGCCTACGGTAAGAGGGCGAAGTCGAGGAGCACATCTGAGATGCAGATAGCTAATCACCTGGCTGTTCCTAGGTCCCCCAGCCTCCTGCCACCATCATTCAGCAGCTCCCTCAGCAGCCACTCATAGCACAGATTCCTCCTCCCCAGGCCTTCCCTACTCAACGGTCAGGAAGTATTAAGGAAGGTAAGTGTTCCATATTCATATTGTTGTGGGTTTTATTCAGGGTCCCCCTGCTTCTTCCCTGCAGACATGGTGGAGCTGCTGCTGCTGCAGAACGCACAGGTGCACCAGTTGGTCCTGCAGAACTGGATGCTCAAGGCCCTGCCCCCAGCCCTGCAGGTAGGCTTAGCCCCCAGCAGAACCCTAGGCCATGCGTCCTAAGCAGCAGGTGCGTCTGTGGCAGGACCCGCCACATGTGCCCCCGAGGGTCCCACGAGCTGCCAGGCCAAGGCTGCCTGCCGTGCACCACCACCACCACCACCACCATGCTGTGTGGCCACCTGGGGCTGCCACTGTCCTCCAGCCCGCCCCCAGCCTGTGGACGCCTGGCCCACCCTGAGTGTGAGTCACAGAGACCCTGGCCGGGGCACCCTCCACCCCCAGGCTTCCTCAGGGCTGTGGGCTGTGGCGGGACTATGGAAGGGAGCAGGGAGAGACCCTGCCACCACCCGGAGTGGCTACGCGAGTGTGGACTGCAGGCTCCTCCTGGGGAAGCTGGGCAGGCTCGCTTTCTGGTCACGGGGCCATTCCAGGGGGCATCCCTTGCTCCGGGTCCCCTGCAGTGAGGGGCCTGTGAACCCCACCAGGGCAACAGCCCCTCCCAGGGACCCCTCCTTTCCTGTAGGGCGGCGCCGGCCCACCTGGGAGCCTCAGATCCCCCTCTTCCATCACGGAGGTAAAGTTGAGGCCGTGGACGCCACCAGCCTGATGAAATAAAGATTTCATCCAGAAAGAGTTTAAGAAAATCTCAGCTCAGGAGCCAGAACAGAAAAGATCAATAGCTTTAGCCACATGGAAGTGTGAACATCCTGATGGGGAAAATACCACAAAGTCTAATTTAATAACTAGGGACACCTGTGTCCACAGCTGTGGCACAGACTCCCACTAAAGAAGTAGGGGTGCATGGCTCATGCCTGTAATCCCAGCACTTTAAGAGGCTGAGGCAGGAGGATCACTTGAGCTCAGGAATTCGAGACCAGCCTGGGTCACATAGCAAGACCCCGTCTCTACAAAAAATAAATTTAAAAAACTAGCCAGGTGTGGTGATATGCGCCTGTTATCTCAGCAGCTCTGGGGGCTGAGGTGGGAGGATTGCTTGAGCCCAGGAGTTAGAAGCTGCAGTGAGCTCTGATGGAACCACTGCACTATAGCCTGGACCACAGAGCAGGCCCCTGTCTCAAAAATAAAATAAAAAAGTGAAAGAAGCAAGCTGTGTATGACGTGATCCCTTTTGAGTTAAT